GAGGCTGAGGGAGGAGAATCACTTGAACCCGGGAGGCGGAGGTTACAATGAGCCGAGATCCGCGCCACTGCACTTCAGCGTGGGCGACAGCGAGACTCCGTCTCAAAAAACAAAACAAAAACAAAGGAGAGAGTACATAAGCCATCTCCAGGCTAGTTTCTTTAACTAGTCTTCATATAATAATCTCCTCAAGGTCCTGTTCTATCCCTACAAAATACAAAACAGTTCCTCGTGTCTTCCTTCAAATATACTACAGTCTTTAGCTCATCAGAGTAGCTGAGTTAGTCCAAGGCATAATCCCAAAAGCGAAACTGAATGTCAGAATTGATCTCATTTCAACACTCATTCCAGAAGTAGAAACTTCTGCAAGTTCAGCTTTTGACTATGAATTCTTCAGCGCGACTTTTGCAGAGAGCTCTGTTCCAAGAAGCTGGCGCCTTAACACAAGCTATCTACCGATGCACAAGGGAAGGCTGGCTTGGGTCCAGATTCGGCGGGAGAGTGGAAACGCGACGCTGGCCGACTTCAGCCACAAAGGCAATTTCTGCCCAGGGCTAGCGTTCCTAAGAGGGGGCCGAGAGAACGCCAGGCTCGGGCGTAGGGGCAAGAAGACCCAGAGCTAACGCACCTCTCGGAGGGCCCAAGCTCAGGGCTCAGTCACCCTCCCAGCTCGGAGCCGGCGCTGGAACACAGCGGCGCGAGGAGAAACCCCTAGAGACAGGGAAAAGGTGGACGTAGCGGCTGACGCTGCCCAGACGCTAGGCGCCGACAGGAGCCTGATTGTCACCGTACGACCAGTGAGGGGGCGGGGCGGAGCTGTGCCTCAAAGCGCCTGCGCGGAGAGCCTGCAATCAGGGACCAGGCTTGGGAGGCGACGAAGAGGAACGCTGGGCGCAGGAGGCCCACTGCATACGCAGGCGCACTCGGCGATCCCGGCTTTTCCGCGCGCAGTTCCCGCACAGGCATCGGGGGGGGCAGGGGCGGGGCAGGGGCGGGGATAAATGCGGAGGGACGGTCCAGCTTTAGCTCTCTGCTCGCCGCCGCCGCTGTCGCCGCCACCTCCTCTGATCTACGAAAGTCATGTTACCCAACACCGGGTAAGGGGGTAGGGGCGGCGCGGGGAGAGACCCTTCTAATAAGGTCGTATTTGTTCTGTTGTAGGAGGCTGGCAGGATGTACAGTTTTTATCACAGGTGCAAGCCGTGGCATTGGCAAAGCTATTGCATTGAAAGCAGCAAAGGATGGAGCAAATATTGTTATTGCTGCAAAGACCGCCCAGCCACATCCAAAACTTCTAGGCACAATCTATACTGCTGCTGAAGAAAGTGAGTGTGACAGTGCCATTTGATAAAATGTCAACGCTTTTTCATTTTGTATCCTTTATATAAGTTGAAGCAGTTGGAGGAAAGGCCTTGCCATGTATTGTTGATGTGAGAGATGAACAGCAGATCAGTGCTGCAGTGGAGAAAGCCATCAAGAAATTTGGAGGTAATACCTTCATTCTGAAAAAATTATTGGATCATTAAAATGAAATTGATTATTTTGAAAACAGGAATTGATATTCTGGTAAATAATGCCAGTGCCATTAGTTTGACCAATACATTGGACACACCTACCAAGAGATTGGATCTGATGATGAACGTGAACACCAGAGGCACCTACCTTGCGTAAGTTTGCAAGAAGAGTTGTTGGGGAGGAATAAATTTGGCTTGTATTTTCTTTTGCTTTCAGATCTAAAGCATGTATTCCTTATTTGAAAAAGAGCAAAGTTGCTCATATCCTCAATATCAGTCCACCACTGAACCTAAATCCAGTTTGGTTCAAACAGCACTGTGGTAGGTGGTAGGTGGTAGGGTGAGGGGATGGTAATTAAATTATTATTTTTTGTGGTTCTTTCAGCTTATACCATTGCTAAGTATGGTATGTCTATGTATGTGCTTGGAATGGCAGAAGAATTTAAAGGTGAAATTGCAGTCAATGCATTATGGCCTAAAACAGGTATGTATTTTTAAAAACTTCATTTGTTAGATTGAGTGTATGTGTGTGTGTGTTTTCTCTACAGCCATACACACTGCTGCTATGGATATGCTGGGAGGACCTGGTATCGAAAGCCAGTGTAGAAAAGTTGATATCATTGCAGATGCAGCATATTCCATTTTCCAAAAGCCAAAAAGTTTTACTGGCAACTTTGTCATTGATGAAAATATCTTAAAAGAAGAAGGAATAGAAAATTTTGACGTTTATGCAATTAAACCAGGTAATGCTTTTATAGTTTTTAAAAGTAGTGATATTAACCTAATGGTTTGGGGTCAATTTTTCAGGTCATCCTTTGCAACCAGATTTCTTCTTAGATGAATACCCAGAAGCAGTTAGCAAGAAAGTGGAATCAACTGGTAAGATCTAGACTATATTTTATGTTAGAAAATTAAGGTCATTTGCTTCAATAATATCTTATAGGTGCTGTTCCAGAATTCAAAGAAGAGAAACTGCAGCTGCAACCAAAACCACGTTCTGGAGCTGTGGAAGAAACATTTAGAATTGTTAAGGACTCTCTCAGTGATGATGTTGTTAAAGCCACTCAAGCAATCTATCTGTTTGAACTCTCCGGTAAGGACTGCATCTGGTAATCTGAAGTTTTTTGACATTGATTTCTATATGTTTATCTCTCTAGGTGAAGATGGTGGCACGTGGTTTCTTGATCTGAAAAGCAAGGGTGGGAATGTCGGATATGGAGAGCCTTCTGATCAGGCAGATGTGGTGATGAGTATGACTACTGATGACTTTGTAAAAATGTTTTCAGGTGAGTTTTCCAGTTTATTAGTTTACCTTATTTTGCTTTTCCCTCTCTCATTTTCTCATTTTAGGGAAACTAAAACCAACAATGGCATTCATGTCAGGGAAATTGAAGATTAAAGGTAACATGGCCCTAGCAATCAAATTGGAGAAGCTAATGAATCAGATGAATGCCAGACTGTGAAGGAAAATATAAAAAAAAAGTCGACTGCTATGCTCAAAAAGTAAAAAAAGCTCAACAGTTAAAATCTAATGTTTGTTTTCTTTCCTGTTATATTATAAGGATATGCACGTTTGTTCTGGAAAAGATAGAATTTGTCTCTAAAAGACTTGAAATTGTAATTAAAATGGCAAGCTAATCAAACATAAGCTTCATTAAGTGGGATTCTAAGACAGTCTGTGTTTTTATATTTCAAGGGTTTAACCCTTTGAGCCTTACATCTCATTCACTGTCTTTCTCCAAGAAAAGTATTTTGGGCGGACAGTCAGATCAAGCAGTAAAATTAGCTCTTTCAAATCTTCTTGTCATGTAAAATGAAGCTAGTCTGTTTTAAAATTTTTAGTTTTGGATTGTATACTAATGAAAATCTTAATGATGTTTTTGATTTTTATATACTTATTTTAAAGAAAATCTTATATAGTACATTTTACAAAAATTATAAAAAATGAATTAGTACTGGCGAGGACTAAATGAAACAATAATTTTTCATTTTGATAACTAGCTTTCCAGGTGGACTTAGCCATAGGAAAATATTACTAATGTAATTTAACAAATTGCTGCATGTATTCCATTTAAAAATATGTTTAAATTGTCCTAAAACAAAATAATTTTCTCCCTAGGAGTATGCATTTGGCTACAGTGTTTTGAAACAGAAACCTTAGAATAGGTCATTGGTATGGGCTGAACTGTGTATCCCCCAATTCATTTGTTGAGGTCCTAACTCCCATTTCTTTTGAATGTGACTGTTCGGAGATGAGGCCTTTAAAGAGGTGACTTAAGTTCAAAGGAGGCTGTTAGTCTAATCCAACATGGTGTCCTTTGGACATAAGAGATACCAGCAATGTGTGCACAGAACAAAGACCAGGAGAGGACACAGTGAGAAGGCAGTTATCTGCAAGCAAAGAGAGAGGCTTCAGAAGAAACAAAATCACCAGCACCTTGATCTTTGACTTCTAATCTCCAGAATAGTGAGAAATAAATTTCTGTTGTTAAGCCGTCCACTGTGGGAGGCCGACGCAGGAGGATTGCTTGAGGCCAGGAGTTCAAGGCCAGCCTGGACAACATAGTAAGACCCTATCTCTACCCCCCTAATAAATTAATTTAAAAAGCCCCCCAATCTGTGGTATTTTATTATGGCAGCCCTAGCAAGCTAATACAGTGGTTTGAGAGGCTGGGAGGGTTGAGGGGAAGATAAACTTTTAAAAAGCTCTTATCTTTCATTTCAATCAGTTAAAAATACTTGCTCAGTGTAACAATTTTGCTTCTCAGCTTCCACTCTAATATTGTTGTGCCATTAAGCAATTTAGCTAATCCTGACATTTCTTAGATTCATAATGTTAGGAGCATTTAATCTGTATTTTACAAGTTAGGAAGCAGAGGATCAGAGATGGGAAAGGACTAGCCCAAGGCCAACATTAACAAGCCCTCTAACAAAAACTTTACAATACATTTATGTTGAATGGAACTCCAAGATCTCACCTCTCCATCCAGGAATGGAGTCCATGTAATCAAAGTGAACTTAAAAATAGGACAGTTTCAACAAGTCAGGAGATTCACAGCAACTGATCAAAGGGAGTCCAGTCAACGTGAGCAAGCGTGATTATGATGAGGAAGCCCCCTCTGCTTTAATCCACACAAGGAACGTAACCTGAAGTAACCTGATGTTAACCAATCTGCTGTGTCTACTATGCTGTTTCCTTGTTCCTGCTAGTGCTGCTTTACAAATGCAGACCATTCTATCATACCTGGCGGGGCTTCTGTTTTATTTTGTAGGCTGGATGCTACCCAGTTCATGAATCGCTAATAAAAGCCAATTAGATCTTTACATAATTTGTTGAGATTTTATTCTTTGACATT